TGTTGCTTCTGGGCCTCGGTTTCCTCATCCATAAAACGGGTACCAGTAAAGTGACCTGACTGTTAAGGTTGCAGTGAAGGATTAAATAACGAGATGCGGCTCCCTTCCTTTCCATCTCCCAAAGCGAAGATCGCAGAGGAAGGAAATACTTCTAGTGGCTGCAGATACAGTCAGTTTTTCCATTTCTGGCACGTGAGGGGTAGGAGGAAAAGAAGACACAAAGAGGCATATAAAAGGGTCAGGGGTCCTGCGTGAAGTCCCCAAATGCACGAAAGTGGCACAGTGAGCCAGAACGACTAGACCACTGGGGGCCCGGCCCCGCGCAACTCCCCTCTCGTGTCCCAAGGAGCCTCCCCAAGTGAGCAGGGTTATTTCGGAATCACCATGAGGCAATTCTCATGAGGCAATGGGTCAGGAATGCGGCGCTGAGCCTGGCCGCTGGCACCCGTGGTTCCCTCGGCGGCTCTACCTGCCCCGGGCCTGACGGGCATCCCCGGGGCTGCCGCAGCCGGAACTCGGGGAGGCAGGAAATGAATGGGGACCCGAGGGGTGGGGGCGCGGTGGGGCCGGCCCCCGGCCCCTGGAGGGCGAGGGGACGAGGAGGGAACCGGCCCCCAACCCCGACCCGGGGCGGGAGCCCGAAGCCCGGCCGGGGCGCCCCCTTCCGGACGGGGCTAACCGAACGCGGCGGTGGCCGGGCCGAGGCCCGCGCCGGGCCCCTCGGGGCTCCTCACCTCCGCGATGTCATGTTCCTCCCGCCCTCCGGCTCCGCGACGGACCCGCTCCTTGCTCAGGCTCCGCTGGGCTCGGTCACATCGGGCTGGCCCGAGGGAGGCCCGCTCGGGACCGGACGCGGGGCAGAGCCAGCCGGCCGCGCACAGACCCCCCTCCAGGCCTGGGGATCCCGGAGACTGTGCAGCTGCCCCCCGGCCCGGCTCGCTCCTCCTCCGCCCCCGCCCTTCGCCGCCGTCGCCCCCGTGATGTCACCGCTCGCGACGCCCGCCGCCACTTCCTGCTTCCCGTCAGCGGAGGACCGAGCGACGGCCGGGAATGGCAGCGCGGGGGCTCCGCGGAGGCGCCACGCACAGTGTCCAAAGCATCCTTGCTTCCTCCTGGAAACCGCGGCCGCCAGGTGTGAGCTGCGCGCTCCGCGTCTACGCCACCGAGCCTTTTAACAATCTGCTTTCTTTCCCCAGAGGGTTCTTCCTGACTGTCCTCCACATCAACTCTATGCCTCTGATCTCAGGCTAGGAGCCACTTCCTCTGGAATACAAGCCTCACCCGATTCTCTAGTGCAGGTCAGATGGTCACCAAGACACCTATCCTTAGATGTTCATCTGATCATTGTATTTGTATCCTCAGTGAATCAGAACCAGAAAAAGGCTAAATGATTCCCAGAGACACAGCCATGAAGCAGGTGGTTTCGATCTGAAAAAATCAAGGTGAAAAGCTCTAGCAACCAGAAAGAAACGAATGGAGGAAAATGGAAAACGCAAGCTAGAAGGTATTACAAATGTGTACATGTTGGCTTAAGGGCCTCACTTTAATTTTTTTTTACTTTTTTTAAGACAGAGTCTCATTCTGTAGGCCAGGCCGGAGGACGGGAATGAGAAAGGCCATGTACAAGAGGAAGTAGTCAGCCGCTAAATCCAAGGTAAGGGAAGAGGGGACCACTGACCTAATCTCGCCTTTTTTTATCTACAAAAAAATATTTTTAGATGGCGGGTGAAAAAGTTGAGAAGCCAGATACTAAAGAGAAGAAACCCGAAGCCAAGAAGGTTGATGCTGGTGGCAAGGTGAAAAAGGGTAACCTCAAAGCTAAAAAGCCCAAGAAGGGGAAGCCCCATTGCAGCCGCAACCCTGTCCTTGTCAGAGGAATTGGCAGGTATTCCCGATCTGCCATGTATTCCAGAAAGGCCATGTACAAGAGGAAGTACTCAGCCGCTAAATCCAAGGTAAGGGAAGAGGACCACGGACCATTATGTCTCTCTTACTGTTGATGCATTTGTGTCCTTGTAGGTTGAAAAGAAAAAGAAGGAGAAGGTTCTCGCAACTGTTACAAAACCAGTTGGTGGTGACAAGAACGGCGGTACCCGGGTGGTTAAACTTCGCAAAATGGTAAGATGTGGGGACTGTAAATTGGATTTTCTTTAAATAAGTTGGATCTATGGACTCTCCACAGCCTAGATATTATCCTACTGAAGATGTGCCTCGAAAGCTGTTGAGCCACGGCAAAAAACCCTTCAGTCAGCACGTGAGAAAACTGCGAGCCAGCATTACCCCCGGGACCATTCTGATCATCCTCACTGGACGCCACAGGGGCAAGGTGAGAGTACCTGTGCTTGGGGCGCTTCACTGAGAAAACTAATTATTTTCTTTTTAACTTACAGAGGGTGGTTTTCCTGAAGCAGCTGGCTAGTGGCTTATTACTTGTGACTGGTAAGAAAATCCTTGGATTGTGATGTTCTGTGTTTTCCTTGCTAAATTAATTTTTCCCCCTTAGGACCTCTGGTCCTCAATCGAGTTCCTCTACGAAGAACACACCAGAAATTTGTCATTGCCACTTCAACCAAAATCGATATCAGCAATGTAAAAATCCCAAAACATCTTACTGATGCTTACTTCAAGAAGAAGAAGCTGCGGAAGCCCAGACACCAGGAAGGTGAGATCTTCGACACAGAAAAAGAGGTAAGTTTCTACTTGTCATCTCCTGTGTTAGCGTTTTAAAATGTTTGATTTTCTCTTTATTTAGAAATATGAGATTACGGAGCAGCGCAAGATTGATCAGAAAGCTGTGGACTCACAAATTTTACCAAAAATCAAAGCTATTCCTCAGCTCCAGGGCTACCTGCGATCTGTGTTTGCTCTGACGAATGGAATTTATCCTCACAAATTGGTGTTCTAAATGTCTTAAGAACCTAATTAAATAGCTGACTACATTTTGTGTCTCTTTTTTTAATTTTTGGTTTTTAAAAAAAAT